CCTCACCATGCGCCCGAGTCCCCATCCCTTCGAGCACACAGTGTGTCCCCTGATACGTGGAGCGCCTGTGTCCCCAAGTCCCTGGGAATACAAGGTCCCACCCCCACACGCGGAGCGCCTGTGTCCTGTCTCTGAGGATCCACCGTGCCTATGTAACTGGAAAACGCGGGCAGCTGGTGCCCGCGAGTCGTCCCTGGTTCCTTGCCCATACGCTGCTCGCTACCCTCCTTCCCCGCCGAGGGTAGCGTGGTCATCTCACTTCTCTTATCGGGGCCTCTCTCCCTCCTTGGGACCCAACAAGCCAGGAAATCCTCGGGGGCCGTCGGAAAGTCCCGCAGCGGCAGCGCAGCCGACCCAGGGCTGCGGCTGCCTCGGCCCCGCCGCCAGGGGCCGCCCGACTGCCCGCTTCCCCAACGCCCAGGCTAGCCCGGGACCGCGGCGTCAGCCACCCTGCCCGGCCCTGCCCTGCCTGGCCGCTGCGGGCGCTGACGGTAGCAGCTGCCAGCCACGGCTCCGCCGGCCCCGCACCCGGGCGCGGCCAGGCCGTGAGGGGTGCGCTCTGCCTCTCTGAGCCCAGCCTGCCGGCCGGCCCGCTCACCTTGTGGCTCTGGTAAGTCTCGAGCGCCCGGATCGCCGTCTCGGTGAGCTTCACATGCAGTACGGTGATGTTGTCCTGCCCCAGCCGTCCGCACGACAGCCCATAGCGCTGCTCCTCCCGCAGGCCCCCTGTCCCCCCCGCCGCCATCTTAAACTCCCCGGGGTGCCGCCGCCGCCGCCGCTCCGGCTCTAGCCTCCACTGCGGCCGCGGCTGCTTGGGCTTCTGCAGCCGCCGCCACTGCTAGGGCCATCCCGCTGCTGACGTACTGTCATATACTGCGCGGAGCCAGACCTCGGACTGCCACCGCCGCCACCCGCCCCACCCTCCGGCCCCGCGCCCCGCCCCGGGCTCGTCTCATTGGTCTTGTTCCCTTCAGAACCGCCCTCATCGGCCGCCCTCCACTCTCACGGGGGCGGGCCCAAAGTCACTAGAGTTTTGCTCCTGGGACGGGACGTCCGAGAGGTAAGAGGCTGACGTCTAGGTGACGCGCCAACCATTTCTGACACCAAGTATATGGATTTTCTAGACCAAGAAATTCTCGAGTTCTCTTCAGAGACCAACTGGGGATCAACAATTCAATTTAATTCTGACACCCAAGGTGAGTGCAGACCCTACAGGTTAAGGGTTCAGTGGACTGATTAATTTTATTCTTGCTCCCACAGCTTTTGGTTCCAGAGGGCCATAGTCTTCATATACTTCAGCACTCCATGAAGGCTTTCTTGGTACTGTTCAAAGTAAGATATAACAAGTTGCTGTGTTGCATACAAAAAGACATTTATTTGGCTCATGGTTCTGCAGGCTGTAGAAGCATGGCACCAGCATCTGTTTGACTTCTTATGAGGCCTCAGGAAGCTTATAATTATGGCAGAAGGTGAAGGGGAAGCAGGCATGTCACATGGCAAGAGAGGGAGCAAGAGAGATGCCAGGCTCTGTTAAACAACTAACTCTCATGTGAACTAACAGAGTGAGAAATCACTCATTACTTCAAGAACAGCACCAAGACATTCACAAGGAATCTGCCTCCGTGACCAAAACACCTCCCACCAAGCTCCATCTGCAACATTGGGGATCACATTTCAACATGAGACTGGGAGGGGATGCACATCCAAACCATATCAGGTAAATGCTATTATTCTCATTTTGCAGATGATGTAAAAACCTTTTACAATTACCTGTCTTTTAGGGCCAGAGGATCTACTACCACAGAACCATTCTAGATGTGAGTTCCTAGTGTGAAAGGACTGGGAGTTAACAGAAGAGCCACAGTGAGGTAGAGTTTGCTGTGTTTATATTTGCATCGAATTTATTAAGCATTATTTTTTACTTTTTTATAGCATGTCAGTGAAAAAACCAGTGAATCGCCTTCCAAACCAGGAGAAAAGAAAGGATCAGATGAGGTAATTTCCACAATACTGGGCTTTCATTTTCTCCCCATTGAAACTAATATTTTCTATTTTCAAGAAAAAAGCAGCAAGCCTCGGCAGCAGTCAATCCTCCAGAACCTATGCTGGTGGAACAGCCTCGGCCACCAAGGTCAGTGATTTCCTGAACACGAAAAGACCCCTTCGAACTTTCTATTTCTTTCTTTCCTTTCTAGGTGTCAGCTTCCTCTGGTGCAACCAGCAAGTCTTCCAGTATGAATCCCACAGAAACCAAGGTATGAAGAATGCTAATTGAGTGAGTGCTAATAAATTATACCTGGGGCTGTGCTCTTATATTAGGCCATTCCAGTCAGCCAACAGATGGAAGGACCACATCTTCCTAACAAGAAAAAACACAAAAAACAGGTGATGTTGTTCATTGTACTAGGGCATCTCTGTCCTTTTTTTCTTTCTTTTTTTCTGAACTTAGGCTGTAAAAACAGAACCTGAGAAGAAGTCACAGTCAACCAAGGTAAATAGTTTAAGTCTGTTAGTTAGTTATTTTGTAATCAAGTTTAATCTTTTGAAATTGACAGCTGTCTGTGGTTCATGAGAAAAAATCCCAAGAAGGAAAGCCAAAAGAACACACAGAGGTAAATGATTATCATCAGGACTTAATTATAAGATGTGTGTGGGCACCTGTGTGTGTACTTTCAGCCAAAAAGCCTACCCAAGCAGGCATCAGATACAGGAAGTAACGATGCTCACAATAAAAAAGCAGTTTCCAGATCAGCTGAACAGCAGCCATCAGAGAAATCAACAGAACCAAAGGTAAATGAAGCAGATTGATAGGAAAACCTTAAGCTCTGTCAACCTTTTATCCTCACTGTCTTAGACTAAACCACAAGACATGATTTCTGCTGGTGGAGAGAGTGTTGCTGGTATCACTGCAATATCTGGCAAGCCGGGTGACAAGGTGAGCACACACAAGCAGACGGAAACGTGGGCTGAGGAGTTGTTAATTTCTCAATTCTCACCAGAAAAAAGAAAAGAAATCATTAACCCCAGCTGTGCCAGTTGAATCTAAACCGGATAAACCATCGGGAAAGGTATGAAGACAACAGTGTCCTTCTACATGAGATAACATTTAAATATCTGTTCTTTCTTTTCCAGTCAGGCATGGATGCTGCTTTGGATGACTTAATAGATACTTTAGGAGGACCTGAAGAAACTGAAGAAGAAAATACAACGTATACTGGACCAGAAGTTTCAGTATGTGATCATGATATCTGTAAAAATTCATAATAATATCCCTATGTGTATGATTTTGTTCCAGGATCCAATGAGTTCCACCTACATAGAGGAATTGGGTAAAAGAGAAGTCACAATTCCTCCAAAATATAGGGAACTATTGGCTGTAAGTTAAATAATCATTTACTTTTATTTCACTAAGTTACCCATCACTGTGCCTGTTTCTTTAGAAACCCATAGGGCCAGATGATGCTATAGACGCCTTGTCATCTGACTTCACCTGTGGGTCGCCTACAGCTGCTGGAAAGAAAACTGAAAAAGAGGTATTGTTTTTAGTGTTGTTAAGGGAAACTTGGTAAGTCTAATCTTTTGTATTTTGTTTTTCAGGAATCTACAGAAGTTTTAAAAGCTCAGTCAGCAGGGACAGTCAGAAGTGCTGCTCCACCCCAAGAGAAGAAAAGAAAGGTGGAGAAGGTATAGTCACAGTCTACCTGACAGCAGTTGCTTTTTCATGCACAGGATTTTTTACTTTTAACAGGATACAATGAGTGATCAAGCACTCGAGGCTCTGTCGGCTTCACTGGGCACCCGGCAAGCAGAACCTGAGCTCGACCTCCGCTCAATTAAGGAAGTCGATGAGGTACTGACCTTAGAGTTGATTTACAAAGCTTGACTACTTTTTTTTTCCCCTCCATTTTCATCAGGCAAAAGCTAAAGAAGAAAAACTAGAGAAGTGTGGTGAGGATGATGAAACAATCCCATCTGAGTACAGATTAAAACCAGCCACGGTAAATTTTTAGCCACAGTGCATGACAACAGCTCATTTCCAATGAATTTTAATTTCATTTACAGGATAAAGATGGAAAACCACTATTGCCAGAGCCTGAAGAAAAACCCAAGGTTAGGAAATACATTTTTTTCTGATACTTAAACCTTGTAATATACAGCACTTCTTATATTACAGCCTCGGAGTGAATCAGAACTCATTGATGAACTTTCAGAAGATTTTGACCGGTCTGAATGTAAAGAGAAACCATCTAAGCCAACTGAAAAGACAGAAGTATGTTTCTAAACATATAAATCTCTAGTTTTAACTTATTGAGAGTACTTGTGTCTTTCCTCAGGAATCTAAGGCCGCTGCTCCAGCTCCTGTGTCGGAGGCTGTGTGTCGGACCTCCATGTGTAGTATACAGTCAGCACCCCCTGAGCCGGCTACCTTGGTGAGTGACTCCCTGGGCATTTGAGCAGTGGCCCTACTTAATATATCCACTAATGCACTTTCAGAAGGGCACAGTGCCAGATGATGCTGTAGAAGCCTTGGCTGATAGCCTGGGGAAAAAGGAAGCAGATCCAGAAGATGGAAAACCTGTGATGGATAAAGTCAAGGTAATGGCAACTGAGATGCTTCTGGAAAATAAGCTAACAATGAAAATGGTATAATTTTTCTCAGGAGAAGGCCAAAGAAGAAGACCGTGAAAAGCTTGGTGAAAAAGAAGAAACAATTCCTCCTGATTATAGATTAGAAGAGGTCAAGGTAAACAGGCTGGAGTCTTTTTCTATTTTATTATTTCATGCCATGTGTTTTCCCCCCCGGATAGGATAAAGATGGAAAGCCACTCCTGCCAAAAGAGTCTAAGGAACAGCTTCCAGTAAGCAAACCAGTTTTCTCTGAGGATATCTTGTGTTTGTTGATACATTTCCTGGTTCTTGCAGCCCATGAGTGAAGACTTCCTTCTGGATGCTTTGTCTGAGGACTTCTCTGGTCCACAAAATGCTTCATCTCTTGTAAGTCCAAAACTCTTGGTTTTATTTCTTTACATGTTACTAATAAAATTTTTTTCAATAAAAGAAATTTGAAGATGCTAAACTTGCTGCTGCCATCTCTGAAGTGGTTTCCCAAACCCCAGCTTCAACGACCCAAGCTGGAGCCCCACCCCGTGATACCTCGGTAAGCAGCACATCTTATTTGGGAGATAAATGGAGTGACTAATTCAGCATTATTTACTTTTCAGCAGAGTGACAAAGACCTCGATGATGCCTTGGATAAACTCTCTGACAGTCTAGGACAAAGGCAGCCTGACCCAGATGAGAACAAACCAATGGAAGATAAAGTAAAGGTAAAAAAAAAAAAAAAAAAAAAAAAAATTCAATATTAATTCTATCTGCTCACTGTTGATATAGGAAAAAGCTAAAGCTGAACATAGAGACAAGCTTGGAGAAAGAGATGACACTATCCCACCTGAATACAGACATCTCCTGGATGATAATGGACAGGTAAACTGAGGCAAATTGCTAGATCGGATTTAATGCTTAACCAATAGTCTGCCTTCTTTTTAAGGACAAACCAGTGAAGCCACCTACAAAGAAATCAGAGGATTCAAAGGTAAAGACCATAGGAACATATTTCCATTAAATTTCACTGATGGTTATTTCTACTCATATCTCAGAAACCTGCAGATGACCAAGACCCCATTGATGCTCTCTCAGGAGATCTGGACAGCTGTCCCTCCACTACAGAAACCTCACAGAACACAGCAAAGGTACTGTGCTTTTTCACATTTCACTCTTTGAAGCCATAGCCTCATTACATTTCCTTTGCTTTAGGATAAGTGCAAGAAGGCTGCTTCCAGCTCCAAAGCACCTAAGAATGGAGGTAAAGCGAAGGATTCAGCAAAGGTAAATGGAGCAGTAAATATACTACAAATTAGAAGCTCACGGATGGTTTTGCTTTCCCTTTTAGACAACAGAGGAAACTTCCAAGCCAAAAGATGACTAAAGAAATACAAGTTAAGGTATCTGGTAAGTTGGGTGTTTATTTGTAAATGAAGACAATTCACTGCATTTTTTATTTGAAATTTTTAAGGTATCTGCATGTAAAATCTTCAGCTGGTGGATGGTGACTTTTGAAGAACAAAAGGCTTTGGCAACAGAAAACAATTGTTCTGGGTGATTTCTAGAATGGTTTTTGTTGAGTCTCTGAACATCCTAAATATTGGTTTGTTATTCTTTTCCAGAAAGAAAATGAATTTGACTGGTTCACCTGTGTACTGAGTATTGATAAACTTTGAATTTTTTTAATTGCCTTCAATTGGGAGAGAAAGCTTTATATTTGTAAGAAATATATTTGATAAAGTTTCTTAAAGCAACACCAAAAAAACAAAAGAAAAGCTAAGTGAATTTTTGCACATTCTACACACAGTGCCTGTAAATCTCATTTGTATTTTCAGTTTGCCCTTAATTTTTTTTGTTAGTGTTTAGAAAACAATGTTTTAAACATTCTTCAGTGTTCTGATTTCTTATTACCCCCTTTCCTCTTGGGCTTTTGAACTGTATTTGATGTTGCTTTGGGATAATGTTTATAAGTCAAACATAAGATATTGTACATTGGGCACATATCTCCTCTTGGGCTGCTAATAATAAATTAATAACAGGTAACCTGGACAAACCAGGAAGCACCAAACCCCTTTTCAGTTTGAACTCTTCTTTGCCAGGTGTGAGGACTTCTGCATCTTACAGTCAGCACAGAACACACTGAGACTTGAATCAAGTCAGCAACAGAGCAAAATAAAGGTTAGATAAGTCCTTGTGTAGCAAATTTCGAGCATAAGAAATAAAATCTAATTAATTCTTAGGGTACTCATCTGACTTGAACTCTGTTGGTTTACTGTGTTAGTAAACTGTGCTTTCTATTATCTATACATAAAACCTGAGCAGCAACTGTGTCTTTAGAGCTATTGCCACATTAGCCTTTGCACTGTATAGCGTCTGGCTTTATGGAACTTAAGTTTACCAAATATAAAAAGAAACTTCTGCTTTTAAAAAAATTATATATATATATTAAATTTGAAACCTGCATTTCTCCCACAGCAATGTAAGAAGTAGGCTCTGATGTCCTACCACTTTGAATGGTTTTCTAATATCTTAATGAATAGTTCCTGAACATTGCACTGATATCATCGATTAGAATTTTGATATTTAATTTCATCTTTATTTCCTGGTAGAGAATGCAGGAAAAGATGTCAGGTACATAACATAAAACAGATTGGGAATTTATTGTTTCCAAAGGGCATGGCCTTCCTTAGCATCAGTTTGAAGCTTTTGTTATGACTTAGCTGACTTGTGGCAGCGGGGCAAGCAAAAACAATAACACTGCTTATAAATGGCACCACATCTTGTTAACCTCCCCCCCAAATACTCTCTGAAAGTCATGCACATACCTATGGGATTTTACACACCACCAGCTTAAAATGCTATGTCTCTATCCATCAGAAATAGTCATTATTCTATTTTTAAGGCAGCAACAAGAAAAGAAAAAACACTTTTCCTGAGGGATTTCTAACCATGTATCTAATCCTCCCATTTGGGCAGTATAGGTGTTTGCTTTTTTGTTTTCTTTTTTTAAGAAAAACCTTGAAACCTTTGACACTGACAGATGTGTTTGCAAGGATACGGCTTCAGTATTACTAATTTCCATGTGTATCTGGAAGTATTTTTAAATGGCATACCAAAATCCAGAAGTTTAAAGATGCCTATAAAAGTAAACAACATTTATTTAAAAAGAACTCTGAATATGCCTTCTTTTTTAATTAGAAATATCTTCGAGACTTGGGTGTTTGTTAATAACTAATAACTGGAGTAAGCTACAGGATCTAAAGCAGCCCTTTTTACAGTCTAGTTAGGAGAGAGAAAATAATTGCAAATATCCACTTAGAGGCAAAGAACAATTTTTTATTATCAAAAAGGTTTCTGCACATTGTTGTGGCAATATTGTATCTGTTTAGAAAATGGGCTTTTCCAAAAGCAAACAAAGATAGGTTCCTCAGGTGACCAAAACTGAAAATCAATATTTCCATGTTTCATTAATCAAGGCATAAAATACAATTAAAGCAAAATATTTTACATTAAAATCTTGGTTGTGTATTTTTTTAAAAGAAGGGAA